AGGCCACTTTCTAAGCTTTCTGAACTTGCTTTGTCATGGGATAGGAAGGACATAGGAAATTGGGTGGAGGCATTTCTTATCCTCCACGATTTTTCTGTCCCATAGGGGCAGAGTCTGAGGTAGTGGAAAGAATAAGAGCCCTCTAGTCAAGATGTCAGGCTTTTCCATATGATGGGGTCAGAACCCAGGAACATTGGCATACCCTGGTCTCCAGTGCCTAACTCCCTTGAACACCCCAAACACTGACCTTGGCCTTTTTTTCCCCTTCTATGGTGTCAGCCATGAACCTTCATTCTGCATCCCCTGGCTGATGAGACACAACCACATCTCAGAGAGACCCCAGTTGGTGAGCCCTTCCAGTTCCTTGAGTCTTTTTCCTGAGTACCCAAAGTTGGGGTGAAGAGCACTCTAGGAAATTTAAGTCTTAAGCAACTCTTGGGCTCCTGTAGCCCAATGTCCATCCTGAGGGAGGAGCAGTCCTGCTGTGGCCAGAGCCCTGTAACAAAACCCATTAGGATCCTCCTTGACCTTATCCAGAGACAAGGCACGCGGGGTTACTGGAGGCTCAAGGGTACGGAGTCACCAGCCGTTGGGTACCTCCTGACGCCCAAAATTGTCCAAGTCTTTCAGAATGCAGATTCAGCCATGGCGGTCAAATTACCACACTCCCTTCACCATCAAATACAACTCTCGGGCACAGGCCCTTTCTTCCAAGAAAAACACACATTTCGCATTTTGCAGAGAAGAGACAGGACCCAGTGCCCCTTGAGGCGGATTCCTGGCCCAGCCCCCAAGGAGCCAGCCCTCCTCCCCCTCCCCCAGCCCGGCCCCGCCCTGCCTGTGTCTGGAGATGGCCGGGGGATGACTGCAGAAGCCTGAAGGGGCGGGGGCCGGGCGGCGCGCAGGCTACGGGCGGAGGCAGGAGCGCGCGCCTTTTTGTGCGGCTCCTGGCAGCTGTCCGATTGGCTGGGCCTGCGATGCCGTCGGAGTGGGCGGAGCCAGCAGCGAGCTGGGATCTGTGCCCAGTCGCAGCCAGGAGCGGCCGCAGACGGAGCGCACCTCGCAGCTGCCGGGCGGGCCCTGGGGGGAGCTGCGTCCAGCAGAGCTGCTGGGTGGTTGCTCCTCCCGGGCTCTCATCTCCGGTATCCGGGCCGACCCCCGCACCCCCTACTTCCCTTGCCCTCGCTGCTCTCTCCTTAGAGGCGACTCTTTGGGGAAGGGCCAGCAATCCCGCCTTCCCCGGCCCCAGTAGTCACCCACTCTCCCACCCCACCTCTGTTCCTTTTCGCGGCCCCGTCTCCCGCGCCCTCAGGCGCCCAGAACGCCCCGGCCATGGGCATCCGAGGCATGCTGCGAGCCGCAGTGATCCTGCTGCTCATCAGGACCTGGCTCGCGGAGGGCAACTACCCCAGTCCCATCCCGAAATTCCACTTCGAGTTCTCCTCTGCTGTGCCCGAAGTCGTCCTGAACCTCTTCAACTGGTAAGCGGGCACCGCCAGGCTAGGCACGGCGGACCGGCATTTACTTATGACTTCTCTGTTTCAGCAAAAATTGTGCAAATGAAGCTGTGGTTCAAAAGATTTTGGACAGGGTGCTGTCAAGATACGATGTCCGCCTGAGACCGAATTTTGGAGGTAAGGCATATCCAGACACTAGAGAACTTGGGCTTTCGTGTAACTGTGTCTTTCTGTCTTCTAGGTGCCCCTGTGCCTGTGAGAATATCTATTTATGTCACGAGCATTGAACAGATCTCAGAAATGAATATGGTAAGTGTGTTATTTCCAGCCATGGGGTTGGGCTTACAACTGGGATTTACATTTGTCTTCCCAGGACTACACGATCACGATGTTTTTTCATCAGACTTGGAAAGATTCACGCTTAGCATACTATGAGACCACCCTGAACTTGACCCTGGACTATCGGATGCATGAGAAGTTGTGGGTCCCTGACTGCTACTTTCTGAACAGCAAGGATGCTTTCGTGCATGATGTGACTGTGGAGAATCGCGTGTTTCAGCTTCACCCAGATGGAACGGTGCGGTACGGCATCCGGTGAGTCCCCTAGGGGTCTGGGGATGTCCCAGACTTTCTCCTTCCTTTTTGTTTTCCTTTGCAGACTCACCACTACAGCAGCTTGTTCCCTGGATCTGCATAAATTCCCTATGGACAAGCAGGCCTGCAACCTGGTGGTAGAGAGCTGTACGTATGTCTCCTATGGCCCCCTCTTCCGTTCTGAGACTACCTCTGTTTCTCTCCTTCCCAGATGGTTACACGGTTGAAGACATCATATTATTCTGGGATGACAATGGGAACGCCATCCACATGACTGAGGAGCTGCATATCCCTCAGTTCACTTTCCTGGGAAGGACGATTACTAGCAAGGAGGTGTATTTCTACACAGGTGGGTCTGACCCCTTCCTTCTCTCCTGTCTCGCCACCCTAATTCCAGTGTGTCTCCTTGCCAGGTTCCTACATACGCCTGATACTGAAGTTCCAGGTTCAGAGGGAAGTTAACAGCTACCTTGTGCAAGTCTACTGGCCTACTGTCCTCACCACTATTACCTCTTGGATATCGTTTTGGATGAACTATGATTCCTCTGCAGCCAGGGTGACAATTGGTAGGTTCTGTCTCTGTCCCAGGAAAGAATTTAGGAGACTAAGTCTGTACTGTGTTGCTTACAGGCTTAACTTCAATGCTCATCCTGACCACCATCGACTCACATCTGCGGGATAAGCTCCCCAACATTTCCTGTATCAAGGCCATTGATATCTATATCCTCGTGTGCTTGTTCTTTGTGTTCCTGTCCTTGCTGGAGTATGTCTACATCAACTATCTTTTCTACAGTCGAGGACCTCGGCGCCAGCCTAGGCGACACAGGAGACCCCGAAGAGTCATTGCCCGCTACCGCTACCAGCAAGTGGTGGTAGGAAACGTGCAGGTTTGACTTTTTGACTGACAATCAGCTTTCCCTCACCTAATCAAAAACCCTCTTGTTACTCTAGGTTGGTATGGGCCAGGCCTCGAGAAATCCCACCCTGATACACTCTCCATGGAGAAGTATGTAAATCCTTTCGTGAAGAAAGTGAAACCTCCACCTTCCTCTCCAATAAATAAAAGTGGCTGCCCCATCACACCACCAGACAATGGCTAACTACTTGGAAATACCCAATTTAGTATTAGATAATGAGTCAGGAAAGGTTAGGTGCTGCTATTGTGACAATCCCAAAATCCCAGTGACTTGACCCCCCAAAAATGTTTATTTCCTTCTCACATTGCACATCTAATGCAGGTCATCAGGGGAGCTTCTGCTCATGGTGGCAACTCAGGAACAAGCTGACAGAGATTTCATCGTGTGCTTCTACAATCTTTGTAGTAAGGGGAAGGGAAAGTAGTGGGGCTCACACTAGTAACTAAATACTGCAGCCAGAAAGGACATACCTCACTCAAACTCATGACTCATTAGGTAGAACCAACACCATAGCCTAACCCGACTATAAGGAACCAGGACATTCAGTTTGCTGTGTACCCAAGAGGGGTGATCTATATATTCTGGAATTGCACTAGTGGCAACCATAGGTGTCTTCCGTTGATCTTTGAAAGGATGTTACTTTCTCATTTCCCCGCTTAAAGGTACTCATGCCCTCCCTTTGTGGTAGTCTTCTCATCTTAAGCCAGTAACATATGCAAAAGTTCTAAAATACTGCCATTCATCAGTAAGAGTGTCTACTGTAGGTAGTATTCAGGAGAAGCTCCAGGCAGATAGTCATTCTCCTCATCCTTTCCCCCCAGGGAAAGGAAAAACAGCCCCTTTGCTATTTCTGACAGGCTGCACTACCAAAATCCCAGAGGTCATGGGAGTCAGGAGCTGAAACCTGGTCCCCAACTGTCTACAGTTTTAGGAGCAGACTTTTCTTGTGTAAGCTTTCTACCTTCACCTCTGAGGTTTGCAAGCAATAGGATAGATATATATACATATACATATACATATACATATACATATACATATACATATACATATACATATACATACATATACATACATATATACCTATGATAGGTATGAGAGGGATGAGAAGAGATTATTAGGAAAATTGGCTCACTCAATTATGGAGGCTGAGAAGTCCCACAAAATACCATCTGCAAACTGGAGAGCCAAAGAAGCCAGAAGTGTGGCTCAGTCTAAGTCCAGTGAAGGCCTCAGAACCACAGAAGCCAATAGGTGTAACTCTCAGTCCCAGGCTGAAGTCCCAAGAACCCGGAAAGATGATGGTGCGAGTCCTAAAGTCCAAAGGCCAGAGAGCCTGGAATTGATGTCCAAAAGCAGAAGAAGATGGATGTCACAGCTCCAGAAGACAGATAGTGCAAATTTGCCTTTCTTCTACCTTCTTGTTCAATCTGGGTCTCAGCCAATTGAATGGTGTCACCCACATTGAGTGAGGGCAGATCTTCCTTATTCAGGCCATTGATTCAAATGCCAGTCACTCCCAGAAACACCCTCATAGACACACTCAGAAATAATACTTTATCAGCTATCTGGACATTAGCCCAGTCAACTTGACACCTAAAATTAAGTATCACAGGCTGTATACCCCATTCTGGCTATAAGAAAGGCTAACTGCACCAGAGACACTAAAGCCAAAGCTGAGGAAGAAAAACTCCTCAACAGCTGAGTTGGTCCTGGGCACAGTGAATCTGGAGATGACCCAAACCTTCAGTGAACTCTCTCACGAAAACACAAGTCAACCTCTTTTGGAATCTCAGGGTTCCTGAGTTCTGATGAGGGCCCTGTCAAGAGTGAGGGCAGCTAAGAGGAAGTATGTGAAGCAGAGGTGGGGCAGGTGTTGATCCGGGTGGGCATTGATCATGGGTGGATGAGATTAACACGAAAGCACCCTTCATCCTACATGATCCCCCCAGCAATCACCCTGGGGCTCATTTTGAATGACCCCATTCTCATACAGAGGCTGATTATCAGCCTGAAGTGTTTCCTACCAGAAGCTGCAAATCCCAGTTTGATGGTTGAAGGTCTTCATTAACGCACTGAAAGGCACCGTTAAGAAAATGAAAAGGCAAGCACAGACTGGGAGAAAATATTTGCAAAACACATGTCTGATACAGGACTTGTATCCAAAATATACAAAGTACTCATAATTCAACAATAAGAAAACAAAAAAAAATTAAAAATGGGCAAAAGATATGAAAAGGTACTTATCAAAGAAAACATACAGATGGCAAATAAGCATAAGAAAAGATAAGCATCATTTATAATTAGGGAATTACATATTTAAACAACAATGAGATATCACCACATCATATTAGGATGCCTAAAATACAAACCACTGACAATACCAATTGCTGGTTAGGATGCTGAGCAACAGAAATTCCCATTAATTGCTGGTAGTAATGCAAAATAGTACACTTGTTTGGAGGACACTTCAGCAGTTTCTTACAAAGCTAAACATAGCCTTACCATATGATGCAACAATCATAGATTTTGATATTTTATCTTATTTAGTAGAAAACTTATCTCCACACAAAACTCCATACAAATGTTATGGCAGCTTTATCCATAATTTCCCAAAGCTGGAAGCAACCAAGATGCCCCTCAATAGGTGAATGGATAAACAAACTCTGGTACATTCAAACCTCAGAATAAAAATACCATTCAGCAATAAAAATGAGCTATGAAGCCATGAAAAAAACACAGAGGTATTTTAAATGCATATTGCTAAGTGAAAGAAGCCAGTTTGAAAAGGCCACGCACCATATGATTCCAACTATGTGACATGCTAGAGAAAGTAAAATTATTGATATAAAAAGATCAGTGCTTGCTAGGGATTCAGGGAGAAAGAGTGAGCATAAATAGGTGAAGCACAAGAAATTCATTAGGACAATGAAACTATTCCATATGGTACTGGAATGGTGGGTAAATGACATTGGACATTTTTTAAAAACCATGAAAATATACAACACAAAGTAAGCCTTAATGTAAACAATAGACTTTAGTTAATAATAATTTATCAACATTGGTTCATTAATTGTAACAAATATACCACACTAATGCAAAAAGCTCATAATAAGGAAAATTGTATAAGAGGATGAGGCTACTGGGAACTATCAGTACTGTCCAATTTCCTATAAATTAGAACTGTTTTATAATGTCTATTAATTTAAAATATAAAACATACAACTAACACACAACCCAGATTTCATACTTGGGCATTTATCCTGGAAAAATGAAAATGTATGATCACACTGAAAGCTGTACATGAATGTCCACAGTAGCTTTATTTATAATACCCAAATGCTGAAAACAGCCCAAATGACCTTCAATGGGGTAATGTCTAAACAAACTATGGTAGATCTGTACATAGGATACTACTTAGCAATGAAAAGGAAGAAACTGTTGATATATGCAACAGCTCAAGGGAATTATGTTGTTTTCATTCAGGCTGCTGTAACAAAATACCTTAAAGTGGGTAATTTATAAATATTAGAAATTTATTTCTCATAGTTCTGGAGGCTGGCAAGTCCAAAATCAAGGTGCCAGCACAGTGTCTGGTGGGGGCTCTCTGCTTTATAAACAGCACTTCTTGCAGTGTCCTCACATGGTGAAAGGGGCTAACAGCTCCCTCGAACCTCCTGAACTAATTCCATTTATGTGGGATCCACCCTCATGACTTAATCACCGTCTAAAAGGTCCCACCTCTTAATATTATCACATTGTCAATTAAGTTTCAACACATGAATTTTGTGAGGATACATTCAGATCGTAGTGTATGCTAAGTGAAAAAAGCTAAAACTCACAATGAGAGACTACCATCCACCTATTAGATTAGCTAATATGGAAAAGACTGACAATACCAAGTATTGGTGAGAATTTGGCAGTTTCTTAAAATGTTAAACATGCACCTATCATGTCATGCAAGTATACCACTTCTAGGTAATTATATAAAACTTCCCCAAATGTAAAAGAATCTATTGTAACAGAAGGCAGATCCATGGTTTCTTGGGAATGGAAGTTCAGGGAGGGGGCTCCTACAGGAGGAATTATGAAGGGTAGAAGAAAACTTTTGAGGGTGATGCATCTGTTCACTCTCTTTATTGTGATGATGGTTTTTCAGAGGTATACATGTGTCAAAGCTTATGAAATTTACACATAATGCAGGTTTTTTTATGTCAAATATCTTTTAATAAAGCTTTTTTTCTTATTCTTCAACTTTTATTTTAGATTCTGGGCGTGCATGTGCAGGTTTGATAACTGGTTATATTGCCTGATGCTGAGGTTTGGGGTACAAATGATCCCGTCATCCAGGTGCTGAGCACAGAACCCAACAGTTTTTCAACCCTTGCTCCCCTCCCTCCCCAGTCCAGTAATCCCCAGTGTGTATTTGGTTTTTGGTTCCTGTGTTAATTCACTTAGGACAATGGCCTCCACCTGCGACCAGGTTGCTGCAAATTGCATCACATGATTTTGTTCTTTCTTATGAATGCATAGTATTCCATGGTGTATATGTATGTTTTCTTTATCCAGTCCACAATTGATGGGCAGCTAGGGTGATTCCATGTCTTTGCTATTGTGAATAGTGCTGCAACGAACATGCTAGTGCCTGTGCCTTTTTGGTACAATAATTGGTTTTCTTTTGGATATATGCCAAGTAATGGGATTGCTGGAACAAATGGTAGTCCTGTTTTGAGTTATTTGAGAAACCGCTAAAGTACCTTCCACAGTGGCTGAACTAATTTACATTCCCACCAATAGTGTATAAGCATTCCCTTTTTTCTGCAGCCTCGCCAACATCTGTTGTTTTTGACTTTTCAAGAATAGCCATTCTTACTGGGGTGAGATGGTATCTCATTGTGGTTTTGATTTGCATTTCTCTTATGATTAGTGATGCTGAACATTTTTTCACGATGGTTGGCTGCTTGTATGCAATCTTTTGAGAAGTGTCTCTTTGTGTCTTTTGCTCAGTTTTTAAATGGGGTTGTGGGTTATTTTTCCTTGTTGAACTGTTTAAGTTCCTTATAGATTCTGGATATTAGACCTTTGTCAGATGCATACTTTTGCAAATTTTTCCCCATTCTGTCTTGATACTTACCTTGCTGTGCAGAATTTTTTTAGTTTAATTAGATCTGACTTATCAATTTTTATTTTTGCTGCAATTGCTTTTGAGGACTTTGTCATAAATTATTTCCCAGGACCCATGTCCAGAATAGTGTTTTCTGATATTTTCTTCTAGGATTCTGATATGATTTGGGTCTGTATTCCCACCCAAATCTCATGTCGAATGTAATCCTCGGTGTTGGGAGAGGGGCCTGGTAGGAGGGAATTGTATTATGGGGGCGGATTTCTCCCTTGATGTGCTCGTAATAATGAGTGAGATCTCACAAGATCTGATTGTTTATAAAAGTGTGTAGCACTTCCCCCCTCTCTTTCTCTTCCTCCTGCTTCAGCCATGTAAGACGTGCCTCCTTCCTCTTTGCCTTCTGCCATGATTGTAAGTTTCCTGAGGCCTCCCTAGCCATGCTTCCTGTACAGCCTGCCAAACTGTGAGTCAGTTGAAGCTCTTTTCCTTTTCAATTACTCAGTCTCAGGTAGATCTTTATAGCAACACGAGAACAGACTAATATGGATCTTTACAGTTTGAGGTCTTACATTTAAATCTTTATCTTGAGTTAATTTCAGCATGTGGTGGTGAAAGGGGTCCAGTTTCATTCTTTTGCATATGGTTAGCCAGCTATCCCAGCACCATTTATTAAATAGGGAGTACTTTCCTCATTGCTTATTTTTGTTGACTTTGTCAAGGATTAGATGGCAGTAGGTGTATGGCTTTATTTCTGGGTTCTCTATTATGTTCCATTGGTCTATGTGTCTGTTTTTCTACCAGTACCATGCTGTTTCAGTTACTGTAGCTTTATACTATAGTTTGAAGTCAGGTAATGTGATGCCTCCATCTTTGTTCCTTTTGCTTATGATGACTTTGGCAATTCAGGCTATTTTTTGCTTCTATGTGAATTTTAGAATAGTTTTTTCCAATTCTGTGAAAAAATAACATTGGTAGTTTGATAAGAATAGCATTGAATCTGTAGATTGTTTCAGGCAATATAGTCATTTTAACAATATTGATTCTTCCAATCTATGAGCATGAAATATTTTTCCATTTATTTGTGTCATCTGTGATTTCTTTTAGCAGGGTTTTGTAGTTCTCCTTGTAGAGATCTTTCACTTCCTTGGTTAGATATATTCCTAGCTATTCCACCTTTCTGTGGCTATTGTAAATGTGGTTGCATTCTTGATTTGGCTCTCAGCTTGAACGTTAATGATGTATAGAAATGCTACTGATTTTTGTATATTGATTTTGTATCCTGAAAGTTTGCTGAAGTTGTTTGTCAGTTCCAGAAGCCTTTTTGTGGAGGCTTTAGGATTTTCTAGGTAGAGAAGCCTATTGTTTACAAGAGCTGTTTTTCAAAAATTATATTTTCTACAAGAACAAAACAACTTTTGAAAAGAATAAAAATAAAAGACTTGGGAAGGGAGAGTATTTAATGACTGGGATTATTTTAAAATCCTGGGATATGGTGTTAATTTAAAAATCAAGACTTTTTAAATGGGCTTATTACTATTTAAAAATACTCTGTATGGATTCAACTGTCTTCAGGAAGATGGAGTAGAGGTACTTTTCTCTGTTTAACATGGTAGACATAACTAAACTGCCTGGACCTTGGCTATACTACAAGCACAAGAAGAGTCTGAATAGTGGAAAGAAGAAAGAAAACTCTCTAGTGACCTTGGGACCAAAGGAGTGGCATGGTGGGGCATTGCCTGGGTTTCCTTTTGCCTCATATATCCCAGACTTGGAGACAAAGAAGCAACAAACCCAGAAATGCCAATGGGCACAGACAAGAAAAGCCCCAACAAAAACTTGCTCTCTCCAGCCAAAGGACCAGGACAGGGGTAACCCATTAAGGCAGAAAATGTTTAGACATTAACTGCTCTACTCCAGCCAGACAACACAGAAAAAAATGTGGCTCCACCCCAAACAGACAGCAAAGACCAAGTAGTGAGCCCAGATATCTAACCTTATCAGGCTATACCAAAGTATTTGAAACCCCACTCGACTGCACCCCACCAGAGATGGTAACAGAGAAGACTCAGTAGGGGCCTGGGAGTTTGATTCCTTACCAGTTGGTAAGGAGGCCTAGCAGAGACTCAGGATTTCAATATGGCATAGATACTGCAACCACGCCCAACCACCATGATGTCAGTGCTCCACATGGGGAGCAGTAATGAGGCAGTCCTGCCCCTCCAGGAAGGAGATATTCAGGGGAAGTCTAGTAGGGAGTTGGAATTGCCACCATTTCCCAACAGTAACAAAGACAACCTCCCTGGGTGTCAGTGGAGGCCAAGCTAGGAACCCATCTGGCAGTGATGAAGCAGTGGCCTCCTTCCCCTGCTAGAGCAGTGTCAGAGGAAGTTAGTTAAAATAGAAGGTTTGAACAAGATCCAGTCTTATGGCACAATACTAAAATGCCCAGGATGCAATTAAAATAAAATAAAACCTCATCATGCCAAGAATCAGGAAAATCTCAACTTAAATGAGAATAGACAATCAAGACAGGCTAACACCAAAAGGACACAGATGTTGGACTTATTTTCCGAAAAGTATTAGAAATAAATCATCATAAAAATGTTTCAACGAGTAATTACAAACACACTTAAAACACAGGAAAACAGAAAGTCTCAGCAAGAAACAGGAGATATTAAAAGAACAAATGGAAACTTTAGAACTGAAAAATACAATAACTGAAATTAAAACCTTAACTGATGTATTCAACAGCAGAATGGAGAGGACAGAAGGGAAATCAGTGAACTGAAGACAGAGTAATAAAAATGATCCAGTCTGAACAACAGAGTTAAAAATAGAAGGAAAACATAAACAAAGCTGCAGGGACCAATAGGATTGTGCCAAAAGATCTGTTATTTCTACCATCGAAGTCCCAGAAGGAGAGGAGAAAGAGACTAAGGCTGCAAATGTATTAAAATGACACCTTTTATAAGGGGATAACAATTCAAATGACAGAGGATTTATTTGTAGAAAACACAGAGGCTAGAAAAAGTGGTACAAGATCTTTCAAGTGCAGAAAACGATCTAAACATACCAATTGAAATACAGAGAATAGAATAGTGGATTCAAAAAATTACCCAATTATATGGTGTCTGTAAGAAACTCGCTCAAATATAATGATATAAGTAGGTTGAAAATAAACATGAATGTTGATAACACCTTTATTTGTAGTAGTCAAAAAATTGAAACAACTAAAATATCCTTCAATAAATGAATGGTTAAACAACCTGTGATACATAACTACTCCACAATAAAAATGAGAAAACTACTGAAAGGTGCAACAACAA